GCTTCTTTCACTACATGATCTATAGTAAACATCTCTCCCAGGTCATTAAAACCTCCCTGGAAGCATCCCCAAAGGCTGCATTTTATTCCATTTGAGGACAGAGGGTCACTTTCCCAGCTTTTTCCCTAATGCTGGACATGAGGTTGTTTCTCACATGTTGGTTTGTAGGGGCAAACAGAGCCACTGTGTGTGTTTCTTTTCTGGCTCCAGTCAACTTCCCTGTCGAAGACCGATTCATCTCCCAGCCCAACTCTTCCCGTGCTCTGCTTCCGCCAACCTGGGCATTTAGAGGGAGGCTCCTTCCTGCCATCTCTGAGCATCGTTCGGGGCTAGTGGGCTTGAAGGGGCTGCCTGTGTACTGGGGACGGGGACTGATGACCATGGCCTCTGGGTGTGTGGCCATAGAGTCTAGCCTGCGGTGTGTAGGAATGGATATATATTTTCTGTCTGAAGACATGGTTGATAGAGCAGGGAGGGGCAGTAATCAGGCTCGGAGTGATAACTGTAAACATTAGCAACGGTTTAACTGAGCACTTGCTATGTGCCAAGCCTTCCTTTGTCTGTATCATCTTATTGAATTCCCACCTCAGTGGCAGGCCTGGATCGGATAGTCCAAGGCCTTAGCTATTTAAACCACGTTCTGCTATTAGTATGTCATCCGTGGTGCCCAGACTGGGCAGGGGGACACTGAAAAAGGCCTCCAAGAGAGGTAAGCTTTCGGAGGCGGGGAGAGGAAGTGGGAGGAGGAGCCGAGTGGGAATAGAGCAGCTTGTGTCAGTCTCCCTCCCATAGGTTGCACAAATCTATCCCACCCGTCATTACTCAGTCTGAGACTCACAGCCTCTGACCAGCCCCATTCTCCGTCCCTGCGCCCCCCTCCTCCTTCCCCGCGGGCAGAGCTCATGACTCACTGCACCCCGGGCTCCTGCAAGCATCATCCTGCGGTTGCAGAAATTCCTGCACTGCTTTTTCCTTCCCCTGCCCCACCCCATCCACTTCTGTGCTGGAGGAAGAAGGGTATTCTGTAGACGCTGCTGGGCAGAGGTTTAAGGAAGGAGTCCGGGCAGATGCCTAGGTTTAAAACCCGTGAGGGTGGAGCAAAGCCATTCTCTTCTCCTGGTAGAATCTTAGGGCCTGAGTCATGGAAGGGTACAATCTTTTGATCTCAAAAATTTTAAAACTGGAAGAACAGGAAGTGTCCACCCCCTGGGACTGGTCCCATTTTTTTGGAGCTGGGCTGCTTCTGGCCCACGAAGGTGAAGGGGCCTGCCTGGTGACGTGGTGGATGGTAAGCCTGAAGAAGCAGGGAGCCCAGAGGTTTTGGGGTAAGGCTTTGCAGTCAGACTGGGTTTGAGTCCCCTAAATATGAGAATCTTCTTCCCTTCCAAGGTCAGAGGAGCACCAGCCTATGGCCCTGGACCCCTGGGGTATTCAGCGAGTTCCTGGAGGACGGTGGGATGGGGCTGTGGTTCCAGCAAGGTCAGTCACTCCGCAGCAGCATCCACTCTGTGACCTCAAGCTCCTGCTTGTCCTTCTCTTCCAGAAAAAACCGGGAAGATCCTGACGGAGTTCCTCCAGTTCTATGAAGACCAGTATGGCGTGGCTCTCTTCAACAGCATGCGCCATGAGATTGAGGGCACGGGGCTGCCGCAGGCCCAGCTGCTCTGGCGCAAGGTGAGAGGTGCTGGGAGGGCTCGGGTATGTTCGGGCCTCACTCCCCACCCGCTCCTGCCCACAGGTGCCACTGGACGAGCGCATCGTCTTCTCGGGGAACCTCTTCCAGCACCAGGAGGACAGCAAGAAGTGGAGAAACCGCTTCAGCCTCGTGCCCCACAACTACGGGCTGGTGCTCTACGAAAACAAAGCGGTGAGGCCTGGCCCCGGGCGCCACACTGAGCCCCCTCAGGGACCCTCTCTCTTGCCTCCCTCAGGCCTATGAGCGGCAGGTCCCACCACGAGCCGTCATCAACAGTGCAGGCTACAAAATCCTCACGTCCGTGGACCAATACCTGGAGCTCATTGGCAACTCCTTACCAGGTAAAGGAGCACCCATCCCAGGCCACAATGCCGGGCAGCTGCTCATCAGGCACTGTCTCCACAGGGACCACGGCAAAGTCGGGCAGTGCCCCCATCCTCAAGTGCCCCACACAGTTCCCGCTCATCCTCTGGCATCCTTATGCGCGTCACTACTACTTCTGCATGATGACAGAAGCCGAGCAGGACAAGTGGCAGGCTGTGCTGCAGGACTGCATCCGGCACTGCAACAATGGTGAGTGGCCTGTGGGTGCAGGGTCGGTGGGATGACCTCCTCTCTCCCTCCGTCTCCTGGGCAGGAATCCCTGAGGACTCCAAGGTAGAGGGCCCTGCGTTCACAGATGCCATCCGCATGTACCGACAGTCCAAGGAGCTGTACGGCACCTGGGAGATGCTGTGTGGGAACGAGGTGCAGGTGAGGCCAGACGGGCTGGTGAGGAAACCTCACCCCTGGCCTGGCTTGTGCCTCCTCAACCTAGATCCTGAGCAACCTGGTGATGGAGGAGCTGGGCCCTGAGCTGAAGGCAGAGCTCGGCCCGCGGCTGAAGGGGAAACCGCAGGAGCGGCAGCGGCAGTGGATCCAGGTGGGTGGGCCTGGGGCCCTGGAGCGGGGACGCCCTGGTGCCAATTCAGCTGCTCTGCCCACAGATCTCGGACGCCGTGTACCACATGGTGTACGAGCAGGCCAAGGCGCGCTTCGAGGAGGTGCTGTCCAAGGTGCAGCAGGTGCAGCCGGCCATGCAGGCCGTCATCCGAACTGACATGGACCAAATTATCACCTCCAAGGAGCACCTTGCCAGCAAGATCCGAGGTAGGCAGCCACCCCCGTGCTCGACGGGCCCTGCCCCTGCTGACCCGGCTCCCTCGGGGCACAGCCTTCATCCTCCCCAAGGCAGAGGTGTGCGTGCGGAACCATGTCCAGCCCTACATCCCATCCATCCTGGAGGCCCTGATGGTCCCCACCAGCCAGGGCTTCACTGAGGTGCGAGATGTCTTCTTCAAGGAGGTCACGGACATGAACCTGAACGTCATCAACGAGGGCGGCATTGACAAGCTGGGCGAGGTGAGGCCGGCACCGCCCCTAGGAGGGGGTCTCTGCTCAGCCCCCGCGGCCCCGGCCCCTGCAGTACATGGAGAAGCTGTCCCGGCTGGCGTACCACCCCCTGAAGATGCAGAGCTGCTATGAGAAGATGGAGTCGCTGCGACTGGACGGGCTGCAGCAGCGATTTGATGTGTCCAGCACGTCCGTGTTCAAGCAGCGAGCCCAGATCCACATGCGGGAGGTAGACCCGAGGCTACGACCCCCACCCCACACGGGGCTTCACATGTCCGCGGTATGCCCTGCAGCAAATGGACAATGCCGTGTATACGTTCGAGACCCTCCTGCACCAGGAGCTGGGGAAGGGGCCCACCAAGGAGGAGCTGTGCAAGTCCATCCAGCGGGTCCTGGAGCGGGTGCTGAAGGTGAGCGGCCCCACGCCCTGCCCCGGACCGTCCTGCAGACCCCCGACCCCCTTGTTCCCTGCAGAAATACGACTACGACAGCAGCTCTGTGCGGAAGAGGTTCTTCCGGGAGGCGCTGCTGCAGATCAGCATCCCGTTCCTGCTCAAGAAGCTGGCCCCTACCTGCAAGTCGGTGAGCAGCCCCCACCTGCTCCAGCCGTTTGGGACCTCTCATCTCTGCCGCCCCACCCGGGCAGGAGCTGCCCCGGTTCCAGGAGCTGATCTTCGAGGACTTTGCCAGGTTCATCCTGGTGGAAAACACGTACGAGGAGGTGGTGCTGCAGACCGTCATGAAGGACATCCTGCAGGGTGGGTGCCGTCCCGGGGTGGGGACTGTTGCCTGTGTCCTGACCCTTCCCCTGTGGCCCTGTAGCTGTGAAGGAGGCCGCGGTGCAGAGGAAGCACAACCTCTACCGGGACAGCATGGTCATGCACAACAGCGACCCCAACCTGCACCTGCTGGCCGAGGGCGCCCCCATCGACTGGGGCGAGGAGTACAGCAACAGCGGCGGGGGCGGCAGCCCCAGCCCCAGCACCCCGGAGTCAGCCACCCTCTCGGAAAAGCGACGGCGCGCCAAGCAGGTGGTCTCTGTGGTCCAGGATGAGGAGGTGGGGCTGCCCTTTGAGGCTAGCCCTGAGTCACCACCACCTGCGTCCCCGGACGGTGTCACTGAGATCCGAGGCCTGCTGGCCCAAGGTCTGCGGCCTGAGAGCCCCCCACCAGCCGGCCCCCTGCTCAACGGGGCCCCCGCTGGGGAGAGTCCCCAGCCTAAGGCCGCCCCCGAGGCCTCCTCGCCGCCTGCCTCACCCCTCCAGCATCTCCTGCCTGGAAAGGCTGTGGACCTTGGGCCCCCCAAGCCCAGCGACCAGGAGACTGGAGAGCAGGTGTCCAGCCCCAGCAGCCACCCCGCCCTCCACACCACCACCGAGGACAGTGCAGGGGTGCAGACTGAGTTCTAGGCCAGTGGGTCCCTGACTGCTGCACATGGCACAGGCCGTTCCCTTCCGGACCCAGGCAGGCTCAGCTCTGGGGAGGGCACCCTGGTCTGTGCCTTGTGGGTGGAGGCGGGGCAGGGCTGTGTGGCACCGCCAGGGAGCGGGCCCACCTGAGTCACTTTATTGGGTTCAGTCAACACTTTCTTGCTCCCTGTTTTCTCTTCTGTGGGATGATCTCAGATGCAGGGGCTGGTTTTGGGGTTTTCCTGCTTGTGCCAAGGGCTGGACACTGCTGGGGGGCTGGAAAGCCCCTCCCTTCCTGTCCTTCTGTGGCCTCCATCCCCTCATGGGTGCTGCCATCCTTCCTGGAGAGAGGGAGGTGAAAGCTGGTGTGAGCCCAGTGGGTTCCCGCCCACTCACCCAGGAGCTGGCTGGGCCAGGACCGGGAGAGGGAGCACTGCTGCCCTCCTGGCCCTGCTCCTTCCGCAGTTAGGGGTGGACCGAGCCTCGCTTTCCCCACTGTTCTGGAGGGAAGGGGAAGGAGGGGGTCTTCAGGCTGGAGCCAGGCTGGGGGTGCTGGGTGGAGAGATGAGATTTAGGGGGTGCCTCATGGGGTGGGCAGGCCTGGGGTGAAATGAGAAAGGCCCAGAACGTGCAGGTCTGCGGAGGGGAAGTGTCCTGAGTGAAGGAGGGGACCCCCATCCTGGGGGATGCTGGGAGTGAGTGAGTGAGATGGCTGAGTGAGGGTTATGGGGAGCCTGAGGTTTTATGGGCCTGTGTATCCCCTTCTCCCGGCCCCAGCCTGCCTCCCTCCTGCCCGCCTGGCCCACAGGTCTCCCTCTGGTCCCTGTCCCTCTGGTGGTTGGGGATGGAGCGGCAGCAAGGGGTGTAATGGGGCTGGGTTCTGTCTTCTACAGGCCACCCCGAGGTCCTCAGTGGTTGCCTGGGGAGCCGGACGGGGCTCCTGAGGGGTACAGGTTGGGTGGGCCCTCCCTGAGGGTCTGGGGTCAGGCTTTGGCCTCTGCTGCCTCTCAGTCACCAAGTCACCTCCCTCTGAAAATCCAGTCCCTTCTTTGGATGTCCTTGTGAGTCACTCTGGGCCTGGCTGTCGTCCCTCCTCAGCTTCTTGTTCCTGGGACAAGGGTCAAGCCAGGATGGGCCCAGGCCTGGGATCCCCCACCCCAGGACCCCCAGGCCCCCTCCCCTGCTGCTTTGCGGGGGGCAGGGCAGAAATGGACTCCTTTTGGGTCCCCGAGGTGGGGTCCCCTCCCAGCCCTGCATCCTCCGTGCCCTAGACCTGCTCCCCAGAGGAGGGGCCTTGACCCACAGGACGTGTGGTGGCGCCTGGCACTCAGGGACCCCCAGCTGCCGCAGCCCTGGTCTCTGGCGCATCTCTTCCCTCTTGTCCCGAAGATCTGCGCCTCTAGTGCCTTTTGAGGGGTTCCCATCATCCCTCCCTGATATTGTATTGAAAATATTATGCACACTGTTCATGCTTCTACTAATCAATAAACGCTTTATTTAAAGCCAGTTGCCTTGAGTGGTGCTGTTGGGGTAG